TAAATTGTGTTAACTTTAACACCCTTTCCTAAAAGAGGGAACCATAATGCTTCAGGATTAGCACTTGGACGATTGGAGAAATGAATATGTCTTTCACCCGCACGCACCTTTCATTATCCAGGACAGAAGGGAGTAAGGAGGGAGGCAAGAGAGATCCCCCCACTCCACAACCCAAAAAAGGGAAACAGGGAGGGGAATTTTCCCCTGGTTCCTTTCCAAGGAGCGGTGGCCCAGGAGGCCTTGCTCTCCCGCAGGCGCCTGGCTGTGTCTTCGGGGGTTCCTTCTCTGAGCCTCAGGACTTTGTCACCTGTGAAATAGGACGGGGTGGAGACCTGAAGGAGCTGAGGGGCAGGATACACGTTGTTTGAATTAATGTTTCTGTCCCTCGGGCCCTGCCACTGGGAGCCCCAGCGGCCCACGTGCCTTTCATCCTGGCCCGCAGAGGCCTGAGTGCTGTTTCGGGCAGCTCCGGGCAGGGCTGGGTAGGGCCCAGCGGACCCCACGGGCCGCCCCCCCCCGCCTCTCCCCAGCTATTTGTCTGTCGTCCCTCTTCGTCCCTCTTCTCCTGAGGTGCTGTCCCGGCCCTCGGGGCGGGGGCAGCCGCGGGCAGCTCAGTCCGCAGCGCTTCCAGAGGTGCCCGAGTCTCCTGAACGCTCCGCAGGAAAGCAGCTGTGCTGCGTGGAGCCCTCCCCTCGTCCCGGTCCCTCCGTCCGTGTTCCTGTCCCTCCCGTTCTGCGGCGGGAGGTGGCGGTGTGGGTCTCCGGGGAGGCGCGGCGGGCTGGGGAGGTGGGGAAGGGTGTGCGCGTGCTGGGGGTGGGGGGGAAAGACCTGCCGCCCCCCCCCCCCGCCTCCCCAGCCCTTGGTTGCTATGCAGTTTCTATGGCAGCGGCATCCTCAGACTCAACTTTCACCCTCGTTTAGAGCCAATTAAGGTAAAATAGTGAGGGGAGGAGGGAAGAGCGTGGCCAGGGAAGGGAGGGGGGAGAGGCAGGAAATTCAATTCGAAGCTGCAAGTGCAGCGTTTACTCTGCCAAAGTCGCAGTACAGATTCCGAAGCCGCAGCGCCGTCCCCTCCTTTCCTCGCCCCAGCCCGAGCGGGAAGCGGCAGCAGCTCCCCAGAGCCCTGGCTTGGCAGGGAGGGGACGGCGCCCGAGCAGCCATATTGCAGCCCCCCGGGTCCCTCCTCCGGCCGGCGCAGGCCCCGCGCTCACGACCTCCTCTGGGAGCCGGATCTGTCCTCTCCATCGCCGCCACCCGCCGGCCTCTGCGTCCCTTGGCTTCCGACATCCCGTCTGGCCGTCCCCCTGTGCCGGTCCGAGCCTCTGTTTATTTCCTTTCCTACTATCAATACTCGACCAGCAGAAAAGGAAAGTTTAAAAATGCCAATCGCACAGTTGCTGGAACTATGGAAAAAGATCGAGGTGGAGCCTATGGAAATAGAGGTGAGTGCAGGAGAGAACGCACTTTTCACAGCTAACCATCTTTAACATCTATCTTTGTTATCAGACCACAGAGGAGGATCTCAACCTGGATGTGGAGCCCACCACAGAAGACACTGCAGAAGAAGTAACTATACACGTTTTATTACACTCTGCTTTAAGGAATTCTTTCTTCGTTTCCATTTTCACAGGGCAAAAGTGACTCAGCTGCCTGCAAGACAAAGGTAGCTGGATCCGTAGAGGTAAGAAGCGTTCCTGTGGGTTTGTTTTTTTCGTGTGTTTCTCACCCGTGCCGCTCTCTTGCAGGAAGAAGGCGTCGTGAAGGAGATAGACATCAGCCATCATGTGAAGGAGGGCTTTGAGAAGGCAGATCCTTCCCAGTTTGAGCTGCTGAAGGTTTTAGGACAAGGATCCTATGGAAAGGTAAGTTCAGCCCTGGCTGTCTCTTGAGTCTCGGGTTTCTGATGTTCCGTTTTCTCTTGCTAAGGTGTTCCTGGTGAGGAAGGTGAAGGGGTCCGACGCTGGGCAGCTCTACGCCATGAAGGTCCTTAAGAAAGCCACCCTAAAAGGTAAGAGCTTCGGAAGGGCCGGCTGCTTCAGACTCATGAAAGCCTTTATCTTTTTACTTTGCAGTTCGGGACCGAGTGAGATCGAAGATGGAGAGAGACATCTTGGCAGAAGTGAATCACCCCTTCATTGTGAAGCTTCATTATGGTAAGTAGAGTCAAAATGACACTTTAAAGAGGGCTGTCAAAATGCGGGTCTCTGTCCCCCACAGCCTTTCAGACGGAAGGAAAGCTCTACCTGATCCTGGACTTCCTGCGGGGAGGGGACCTCTTCACCCGGCTCTCCAAAGAGGTGAGCAGCCGCCACATCACACAGGAGGGCGGTTTTGTTTTTGTTTTTGTTTTTTTCTTACTAGGTCATGTTCACGGAGGAGGATGTCAAGTTCTACCTGGCTGAGCTGGCCTTGGCTTTAGACCATCTCCACAGCCTGGGGATCATCTACAGAGATCTGAAGCCTGAGAAGTAAGTGAGAAAAAACTAGGGCTGACTTCCCCTAAAGCATCTGTTTTCTCTCCCTTTCTTTTAGCATCCTCCTGGATGAAGAGGGGCACATTAAGATCACAGGTTTGTAAAAGACGGCAGGCCCCCTCCATGGCTGAGGCAGTGTGTGTGCTGTGTTTGCATGTAGATTTCGGCCTGAGTAAGGAGGCCATTGACCACGACAAGAGAGCGTACTCCTTCTGCGGGACGATCGAGTACATGGCGCCCGAGGTGGTGAACCGGCGAGGACACACGCAGAGTGCCGACTGGTGGTCCTTCGGCGTGCTCATGGTGAGCCTGCCCCGACCCTCTTCTGTGCCATGATGAACTCACTGTGCTCTGTGTTGCTCTGCAGTTTGAGATGCTCACGGGGTCCCTGCCGTTCCAGGGGAAGGACAGGAAGGAGACCATGGCTCTCATCCTCAAGTGAGTAGTGTGGGAGCCACCCCAGAGACCTGAATAGATCCTAAAATAGGATCTTGTTTTTCAGAGCCAAGCTGGGGATGCCGCAGTTCCTCAGTGGGGAGGCACAGAGTTTGCTGCGAGCTCTCTTCAAACGGAACCCCTGCAACCGGCTGGGTAAGATTCCCCGGGACACCCCACCACGGGAATGTTCTGATGATCATTTCTGTGTTGTTGACAGGTGCTGGCATTGACGGAGTGGAGGAAATTAAGCGCCATCCCTTCTTTGTGACCATAGACTGGAACGTAAGTTGCATGCCACAGTCCCCACCTGCACAAGTGCCCTGTCTTGCTTTCCTTGTATTAATAGACGCTGTACCGGAAGGAGATCAAGCCACCGTTCAAACCAGCAGTGGGCAGGCCTGAGGACACCTTCCACTTTGACCCCGAGTTCACAGCGCGGACGCCCACAGGTGTGTGCCACAGTGGTTCCCTCTATCGGTGGTGGCATCTGAACTCTGCCCCTGTCACCTACAGACTCTCCTGGCGTCCCCCCGAGTGCAAACGCTCATCACCTGTTTAGAGGATTCAGCTTTGTGGCCTCAAGCCTGATCCAGGAGCCCTCACAGCAAGATCTGCACAAAGTCCCAGTTCACCCAATCGTGCAGGTAACTGTGTTTGCCTGCAGTGGGTTGGGGGTCGACAACTCTTCTTCTCTTGGTCCCTCTGCAGCAGTTACACGGGAACAACATCCACTTCACCGATGGCTACGAGATCAAGGAGGACATCGGGGTGGGCTCCTACTCAGTGTGCAAGCGATGTGTGCATAAAGCCACAGACACCGAGTATGCCGTGAAGGTAAGGCAGGCCTGCTGAGTGAGCAGGGCCCTCCCCTCACTGCCATGTGCTGTGTTTGTTCCAGATCATTGATAAGAGCAAGAGAGACCCCTCGGAAGAGATTGAGATCCTCCTGCGGTACGGCCAGCACCCGAACATCATCACCCTCAAGGATGTGAGTGGTCCCCGTGCAACAGCATCTCCACTGGTGACGTGTGCGCCCCTTCTCCACTCCGCAGGTCTATGATGATGGCAAGTTTGTGTACCTGGTAATGGAGCTGATGCGTGGTGGGGAGCTCCTGGACCGCATCCTCCGGCAGAGATACTTCTCGGAGCGCGAAGCCAGTGACGTCCTGTGCACCATCACCAAGACCATGGACTACCTCCATTCCCAGGGGGTAGGAGCCATGCCTGGGGCAGCCTTCGGGGACCCAAGTAGGCACTGTGCCTTCTGTCTTGCAGGTTGTTCATCGAGACCTGAAGCCGAGTAACATCCTGTACAGGGATGAGTCGGGGAGCCCAGAATCCATCCGAGTCTGCGACTTCGGCTTTGCCAAGCAGCTGCGCGCGGGGAACGGGCTGCTCATGACACCCTGCTACACGGCCAATTTCGTGGCCCCGGAGGTGAGCATTCCCCGACTGCAGACCCAGGCCTCGGGCGTGCCGGTGTCCTGTCGTTCCCTCCTAGGTCCTGAAGCGTCAAGGCTATGATGCGGCGTGTGACATCTGGAGTTTGGGGATCCTGTTGTACACCATGCTGGCAGGGTAAGCAGTCACCTCAAACAGGTGTCAGGAGGGCTCATTACCACAAATTTGTCTAATTATACAGATTTACCCCTTTTGCAAATGGGCCAGACGATACCCCTGAGGAGATTCTGGCGCGGATCGGCAGTGGGAAGTATGCCCTTTCTGGGGGAAACTGGGACTCGATATCTGACGCAGCTAAAGTGAGTACATGTCCCAGCGTTGCTTTTAAATAATCCCCCCGACTCTCATGACCTTCCCTGGCAGGACGTCGTGTCCAAGATGCTCCACGTGGACCCTCATCAGCGCCTGACGGCGATGCAAGTGCTCAAACACCCGTGGGTGGTCAACAGAGAGTACCTGTCCCCAAACCAGCTCAGCCGACAGGACGTGCACCTGGTGAAGGTACCGGCAGGCGACAGTGAGGACAGAGTGGTCGCGGCTCTCACCCTTGTCTTCTGTTTTGCAGGGCGCGATGGCCGCCACCTACTTTGCTCTAAACAGAACACCTCAGGCCCCGCGGCTGGAGCCCGTGCTGTCATCCAACCTGGCTCAGCGCAGAGGCATGAAGAGACTCACGTCCACGCGGCTGTAGCGGGTGGGACCCTGGCCCCAGCGTCCCCTGCCAGCATCCTCGTGGGCTCACAGACCCCGGCCTCGGAGCCCGTCTGGCACCCAGAGTGACCACAAGTCCAGCAGGGAGGCGGCGCCCGCCCTCGCCGTGTCCGTGTTTTCTTTTTCAGCCCCGGAGAGGGTCCTGACCTGGGGGCTTCTCCAAGCCTCACTGCGCCAGCCTCCCCGCCCGCTCTCTTTTCTCCCAAGCGAAACCAAATGCGCCCCTTCACCTCGCGTGCCCGTGCGAGGCCGGGGGCTTCTTTCAGAGCCCGCGGGTCCTCTCATACATGGCTTCTGTTTCTGCCGAGAGATCTGTTTTCCAATTATGAAGCCGGTCGGTTTGGTCAGACTCCCGACACCCACGTCCCAGGTACCCGGTGGGAAAGTGGCAGTGCGAGGGCGCAGCCATTGGTGGTTGCAGGGCCCCAGAGGGCTGGGGTGACCTGGCATCCCGGGGCTCCCCACGGGCTGGATGACGGGGTTGGCACTGTGGCGTCCAGGAGGAGATGCCTGGTTCTGCCCAAAATAATCCAAAGAGCCGTTTCCTCCTCGCCCTTCAGTTTTTGCCTGAGGTGCTGGGTAGCCCATCCTTTCCTCTGTCCCAGATTCAAATGAGGAGTAAGAGCCCAGACGAGAGGAAGGCAGGCTGGATCTTTGCCTTGAGAGCTCCGTGTCACCAGGATGGAAGGGGGTGCCTCTCGGAGGAGCCTGTGTCCACCTCCAGTCTCGGCTTTCCCCGGGGGGCCAAGCGCACTGGGCTGCCGTCTGTCCCCAGCTCCCGTGGCCACACAGCTATCTGGAGGCTTTGCAGGGAGTCGTGGGTTCTCGCACCTGCTCAGCCCTGTGTCGGCTTCCTGTGTGCTCACCTAAAGCTGTGGTTTTGCTGTGTTCACTTCGATTTTTCTGGTCTGTGGAGAAACTGTGAATTGGAGAAATGGAGCTCTGTGGCTTCCCACCCAAACCTTCTCAGTCCAGCTGGAGGCTGGAGGGAGACACAGGCCCCACCCAGCAGACTGAGGGGCAGAGGCACAGGTGGGAGGGCAGCGGAGATCAGCGTGGACAGGAGCGATGCACTTTGTAGATGCTGTGGCTTTGTGTTGCGTTTTGTGTCTCTGTTGCACAGATCTGTTTTTTCACACTGATCCGTATTCCCCTGGGTGTGCACACAGGGCGGGTGTGGGGCATTTAGGCCATGCTGTGCTCTACTTCATTGAGTAAAATCGAGTGAGAGGTTCCGGGCAGCAGGATCGACGCCCAGTCCAGCCGGCAGAGGGAACACACGGGTCCTTCATTGTCCTGTAAGGGTGTTGAAGATGCTCCCTGGCGGCCCCCAAGCAGACTAGATGGGAGGAGGCGCCGCTCAGCCCCTCACCCTGCATCACTGAAGAGCGGCGCCTCTGCAGCAAGCAGGGCTTCAGGAGGTGCCCGCTGGCCACAGCCAGGTTTTCCCTAAGAAGATGTTATTTTGTTGGGTTTTGTTCCCCCTCCATCTCGATTCTCGTACCCAACTAAAAAAAAAAAAATAAAGAAAAAATGTGCTGCGTTCTGAAAAATAACTCCTTAGCTTGGTCTGATTGTTTTCAGACCTTAAAATATAAACTTGTTTCACAAGCTTTAATCCATGTGGATTTTTTTTTTCTTAGAGAACCACAAAACATAAAAGGAGCAAGTCGGACTGAATACCTGTTTCCATAGTGCCCACAGGGTATTCCTCACATTTTCTCCATAGAAGATGCTTTTTCCCAAGGCTAGAACGACTTCCACCATGATGAATTTGCTTTTTAGGTCTTAATTATTTCACTTCTTTTTAGAAACTTAGGAAGAAGTGGATAATCCTGAGGTCACACAATCTGTCCTCCCAGAAATGAACAAAAGTCATCACCTTTTCTGCTTGCTACACAGGCAACGATTCCCCCATCAGCTGCCCGGACCCTTTGGCCTGGCTTGGTGTGCAGGCCTGTCTGTTTGCTTAAAGTCAGTGGGTTCTGGTGCAGGGAGTGAGAAGTGGGGGAAGTGAAAGGGAAAGCATCCGTGAGAAAGCGGCCACGGTTTTCCCTCCTTGTGTGCCCATGGGGCACCAGCTCATGGTCTTTTTCAGTCATCCCAGTTTGTACAGACTTAGCTTCTGAACTCTAAGAATGCCAAAGGGACCGACGAGACTCCCCATCACAGCGAGCTCTGTCCTTACATGTATTTGATGTGCATCAGCGGAGGAGAACACTGGCTTGGCCCTGCTCCGCTGAGTGTCTGTGAAATACCTCTACTTTCCCTCCCATATCCAGAACAAAATGATACTTGACATCCTTCCACAAAAGTCAGCCTAAAGAAGTTATGGTATCATATGTTAAACTAAGCTTTCAAAAACCTTAGTGAAATAGCAAGTGACTGCTTTCAAGCAGCAGTCGACATGTAAATGAAGGTGTTCTTAGAATTCGCATTTTGCCAGCTCAGCGCACCTCCACAACGAATGAAATGCTCCGTATGATTTGCACAAATGACATAGACCTCCCCAAAAGTTAACTGGCTCTCCTTCCTCACACAGTTCATCATAACCCAACCCCCCACCCCCGGGTCATGAAAATCACAGAACTTATAAACACATTGAACCCTAGATCTCAGGCTTCCTGACCTACCGCCAGTGGCCCCTTGCTGGCCACCCTATAGGGTCCTCCTTCCCTGGCAGCCCCCCATGTGGGAGAAATACCTGATTCTCCCAATCTGCAGTGGGAGAGCTTTGCTGAATTCCATCCCAAAGTCAAACATGGGCAAGAGGTGAGGATTTCACTTTTACCCTCAAGTCCGATTTGTCTGTGATTTTAAACTAACTGTGTATGTATTGATGTTTGGAAGATTGTTTGAATTTTAAAGTGATAATAGTACTTAATGTTATCCAGTATTGTTCATTAAATGGTGTTATCCTAAAGCTGCACTTGGGATTTTTACCTAACGCTTTACTGATTCTCTCAAGCACATGGCAAAGTTTGATTTGCACTCCGTTCATTTCTGACACGTTTTGCTGCCTCCTACCTTTCTAAGCGTCATGCAAATTCGAGAATGGAGAAGGACGCTGCCGGTCCCTGAGCGGTGTGGAGAGGGCGGAAGGTGGACTCCAGCGCAGCTTGAGGGGCTGAGGACGGAGGCTGCAGCATCTGTGTCGTTCTACTGAGCACGCTTCTCTGCCTCGCTCCTGACTCAGCACTTTGTTCACTGGCTCAGCAGTTATGTTTACACATCATTTTTATGTTCCTGCTTTGTAATTCATGTTTGAGATGGGTGGCCACTGTACAGATATTTATTACGCTTTCCAGACTTTCTGAATAGATTTTTTTGAATAAACATGGTTTTATGAAGTGTAATCTTTTTCTAGCCTAACAATAACCTTTGGACTTTCTGTGTTGTTACCAATAACA